AAGCTGCAGAGATGCACAAACACTCCCAAGGCCACAAGGTACCTGTGACACAGGGTGCCAGCCCTGCTGCTGCCTGTAGCATCCTCAAAACTAAATCGCAGCCATCTCCCTGTGACAGATTAGAAAATGAAGGCCTCGGCCTGGCCCAAGGTCACAGCCTGAGTGACAAGCCAGGGAAGGGGGCCGGGGAAGACACTCTGGCCCCAAGGCCCTTCTTTTTGTCGACTTTTCCACATACAAGTAAGTCCTTAAGGCACCGGTTCCTGAAAAGTCCCAGACACCAACCCTCGGCCTAGTTCTGCCGGTGGACAGATCTCAACGATCATACTCGCTCTGACAGGACAGACCAACCGAGCACTTGTCACGGGAGAACACCAAAGCAGACGGCCTGCCCACCAAGGGAGGCAGGCACCTCCGTGCGACGCCCCCTCCCCTCCCGCCGGCCGCAGGGAACGCGACGGTCCTCGGTCGCCTGCGTTTCGCGAAGACGCCCCCGCCCGGCTCCTCCGGGCCTCGAGCCGCGGGAGGCGCTGGACCCTCCGCTCTTTCGCCTCCCGAGCGGGGCCTGCTCCTCCAGGTCGGATGCGTCTCCCACCAGGGCCTGACGCCGCTCCGACCGGCCCGGGGACTCCCAGTCCTTCCCGGCCCGCGGTGGCACCTCCCAGGCTCCCGGCCTCGGCCCCGGGCTCCCAAATGCAGCCACTGCCTCCCTCGGCCAGGCCGCCCCGAGCGACCGGTGCCCCGCCCCTTGAGGCCAGGCAGGGCCAGGGGCGTGCGCCGCCCCGCTCAGACACCCCCCCGGCCGCCCGCGCTCACCGGTCCCGCAACCGCAGCCACCGCCTCCAGCCCCGCCTAGACCGTCCGCCGCTCCCCGCCCGGCGCCGCGGCGCCCCGCGATGACGTTGACGCCTCCCATTGGCTGCTTGTCCGAGGCCCGACGGACTGGCTGCCCAGGGGCGGTGGCCCCGCCCCCGGCCCGCCGCGCATCCGCATTGGCTGTCGGCCCCCGCGACGGCTGCGCGGGAGATTCGCTGGACGATCGCAAGCGCGGAGGCCGGGCGGGCGCGCGCGCCATGGAGCGGCTGCGGGACGTGCGGGAGCGGCTGCAGGCGTGGGAGCGCGCGTTCCGACGGCAGCGCGGGCGGCGACCGAGCCAGGTGCGGGCTGCCCAGGGGCCGAGGGGCTGAGGGCGCGGCCCGCGGCTGACGCGTTCCCTTTACAGGACGACGTGGAGGCGGCGCCGGAGGAGACCCGCGGTGAGCGCGCGGCGGGGCGGCGGGGGCGAGAAACCCTGACCCCGCCTCCCGCTCGCCCACGCAGCGCTCTACCGGGAATACCGCACTCTGAAGCGTACCACGGGCCAGGCCGGCGGCGGGCTCCGCAGCTCCGAGTCGCTCCCCGCGGCGGCCGAAGAGGTACCCAGGCCCCGCCGCCCCAGCCTCCTCCCTTTCTGGCCTGTGCCCCTGTTGTCTCCTGCAGGCGCCAGAGCCCCGCTGCTGGGGGCCCCATCTGAATCGGGCTGCGACCAAGAGTCCACAGTCTACGCCAGGGCGGAGCCGCCAGGGCTCGGTGCCGGACTACGGGCAGCGGCTCAAGGCCAATCTGAAAGGCACCCTGCAGGTGAGGAGTGGGCAGGCAGTGAGTCCACGCTATTCCTCCTGCTGTTCTGTTGTTCCCCTCCCAGGCCGGACCAGCCCTGGGCCGCAGACCGTGGCCTCTAGGAAGAGCCTCATCTAAGGCATCCACCCCAAAGCCCCCAGGTACAGGGCCTGTCCCCTCCTTTGCAGAAAAAGTCAGTGATGAGCCTCCACAGCTCCCTGAGCCCCAGCCAAGGCCAGGCCGGCTCCAGCATCTGCAGGCATCCCTGAGCCAGCGGCTGGGCTCCCTAGATCCTGGCTGGTTACAGCGATGTCACAGTGAGGTCCCAGATTTTCTGGGGGCCCCCAAAGCCTGCAGGCCTGATCTAGGCTCAGAGGAATCACAACTTCTGATCCCTGGTGAGTCGGCTGTCCTTGGTCCTGGTGCTGGCTCCCAGGGCCCAGAGGCTTCAGCCTTCCAAGAAGTCAGCATCCGTGTGGGGAGCCCCCAGCCCAGCAGCAGTGGAGGCGAGAAGCGGAGATGGAACGAGGAGCCCTGGGAGAGCCCCGCACAGGTCCAGCAGGAGAGCAGCCAAGCTGGACCCCCATCGGAGGGGGCTGGGGCTGTAGCAGTTGAGGAAGACCCTCCAGGGGAACCTGTACAGGCACAGCCACCTCAGCCCTGCAGCAGCCCATCGAACCCCAGGTACCACGGACTCAGCCCCTCCAGTCAAGCTAGGGCTGGGAAGGCTGAGGGCACAGCCCCCCTGCACATCTTCCCTCGGCTGGCCCGCCATGACAGGGGCAATTACGTACGGCTCAACATGAAGCAGAAACACTACGTGCGGGGCCGGGCACTCCGTAGCAGGCTCCTCCGCAAGCAGGTAAGACAGCGACGGGCCAGGACAGGCATTCCCCCAGTGACCCTCCTATGTGGGCACCCCCCAGGCATGGAAGCAGAAGTGGCGGAAGAAAGGGGAGTGTTTTGGGGGTGGTGGTGCCACAGTCACAACCAAGGAGTCTTGTTTCCTGAACGAGCAGTTCGATCACTGGGCAGCCCAGTGTCCCCGGCCAGGTGAGACATCTGCCCTGGAGGGTGGGTCCGGCGCTCCCATTCTACCCTCTCCTGCCTGCCCCAGCAAGTGAGGAAGACACAGATGCTGTTGGGCCTGAGCCACTGGTTCCTTCACCACAACCTGTACCTGAGGTGCCCAGCCTGGACCCCACCGTGCTGCCACTCTACTCCCTGGGGCCCTCAGGGCAGTTGGCAGGTGAGCAGTCAGCTTCTGGCCCAGAGCCTTCACAAGTCATGGTGATCAACATCTGTGTCTGCAGAGACGCCGGCTGAGGTGTTCCAGGCCCTGGAGCAGCTGGGGCACCAAGCCTTTCGCCCTGGGCAGGAGCGTGCAGTCATGCGGATCCTGTCTGGTGAGCGTGGCTGCCAGGGCTGAGGCTGGGCTAGAACCCTGCTGCTGACTCCCGCCCCATCCAGGCATCTCCACGCTGCTGGTGCTGCCTACAGGTGCCGGCAAGTCCCTGTGCTACCAGCTCCCAGCGCTGCTCTACAGCCGGCGCAGCCCCTGCCTCACGTTGGTCGTCTCTCCCCTGCTGTCACTCATGGATGACCAGGTGTGCACACAGGGCCCTGGGCACACGTACACGCGTATGACGGCTGTCGCTCCTGCATTTGCAGGTGTCTGGCCTGCCACCGTGTCTCAAGGCGGCCTGCATACACTCGGGCATGACCAGGAAGCAACGGGAATCTGTCCTGCAGAAGGTGGGGGCCTCATGGGCCTAGGGGTGAGGGAGCTGGGCTGTGCCTCTGATCTTGCTGCCTTCAGATTCGGGCAGCCCAGGTACACGTGCTGATGCTGACACCTGAGGCACTGGTGGGGGCGGGAGGCCTCCCTCCAGCCGCACAGCTGCCTCCAGTTGCTTTTGCCTGCATTGATGAGGCCCACTGCCTCTCCCAGTGGTCCCACAACTTCCGGCCCTGCTACCTGCGCGTCTGCAAGGTGAGCCATATGTGAACTGGGGTGGGCGGCCAGCGGCCTCACACCACTGCCGCCTCTGGTGCAGGTGCTTCGGGAGCGCATGGGCGTGCACTGCTTCCTGGGCCTCACAGCCACAGCCACACGCCGCACTGCCAGTGACGTGGCACAGCACCTGGCTGTGGCTGAAGAGCCTGACCTCCACGGGCCAGCCCCAGTTCCCACCAACCTGCACCTTTCCGTGTCCATGGACAGGGACACAGACCAGGTGGGTGTGTGTGCTCTGGGGACCCTGCAGGGCCCCACTGCCCACGCCAACCGCTCCTCATCAGGCACTGTTGACGCTGCTGCAAGGCAAACGTTTTCAAAACCTCGATTCCATTATCATTTACTGCAACCGGCGCGAGGACACAGAGCGGATCGCTGCGCTCCTCCGAACCTGCCTGCACGCAGCCTGGGTCCCAGGGTCTGGAGGTGCGGCATGGACAGAGCTGGTGTCCCCGTGGTCCCACTGACCATCTGCCTGTCTTCCCCAAAGGTCGTGCCCCCAAAACCACAGCCGAGGCCTACCACGCGGGCATGTGCAGCCGGGAACGGCGGCGGGTACAGCGAGCCTTCATGCAGGGCCAGTTGCGGGTGGTGGTGGCCACGGTGGCCTTTGGGATGGGGCTGGACCGGCCAGATGTGCGGGCTGTGCTGCATCTGGGGCTGCCCCCAAGCTTCGAGAGCTACGTGCAGGCCGTGGGCCGGGCCGGGCGTGACGGGCAGCCTGCCCACTGCCACCTCTTCCTGCAGCCCCAGGTTGGCACCCCCCCCCCCCACACTGCCAGTGCTCCACCCCACCCTCATGAAAGTTGCCCTGCAGGGCGAAGACCTGCGAGAGCTGCGCAGACATGTGCACGCCGACAGCACGGACTTCCTGGCTGTGAAGAGGCTGGTACAGCGCGTGTTCCCAGCCTGCACCTGCACCTGCACCAGGCCGCCCTCGGAGCAGGAAGGGGCCGTGGGTGGGGAGAGGCCTGTGCCCAAGTACCCCCCTCAAGAGGCTGAGCAGCTTAGCCACCAAGCAGCCCCAGGACCCAGAAGGGTCTGCATGGGCCATGAGCGGGCACTCCCAATACAGCTTACCGTACAGGCTTTGGACATGCCGGAGGAGGGTGAGGAACCTGGGGTAAGCCACAGGGGTGTGGAGGGGCTGTCCCCGCGTCCGCTGAGCCCTGCTCTGCCCCCAGCCATCGAGACTTTGCTGTGCTACCTGGAGCTGCACCCACACCACTGGCTGGAGCTGCTGGCGACCACCTATACCCATTGCCGTCTGAACTGCCCTGGGGGCCCTGCCCAGCTCCAGGCCCTGGCCCACAGGTAAGCACGCCCTGCCCAGTTGGAGACGAGGTTTGGCCACATGTCCCTTTTTCCCTGGGCACAGGTGTCCCCCTTTGGCTGTGTGCTTGGCCCAGCAGCTGCCTGAGGACCCAGGGCAAGGCAGCAGCTCCGTGGAGTTTGACATGGTCAAGCTGGTGGACTCCATGGGCTGGGAGCTGGCCTCTGTGCGGCGGGCTCTCTGCCAGCTGCAGTGGGACCACGAGCCCAGGACAGGTGCGCCTCTCCCCACCCCACACCGCCCTGGATGCCTGCCTGCATCTGACATGCTTTCCGGCAGGTGTGCGGCGTGGGACAGGGGTGCTTGTGGAGTTCAGTGAGCTGGCCTTCCACCTTCGCAGCCCGGGGGACTTGACCGCTGAGGAGAAGGACCAGATATGTGACTTCCTCTATGGCCGTGTGCAGGCCCGGGAGCGCCAGGCCCTGGCCCGTCTGCGCAGAACCTTCCAGGCCTTTCACAGGTTGGGAGGAGGCGGGCGGGGCCTGGGACCATAGTGATCAGCTCTGACAGGCTCCTCCCCACAGCGTAGCCTTCCCCAGCTGCGGGCCCTGCCTGGAGCAGCAGGATGAGGAGCGCAGCACCAGGCTCAAGGACCTGCTCGGCCGCTACTTTGAGGAAGAGGAAGGGCAGGAGCCGGGAGGCATGGAGGACGCACAGGGCCCCGAGCCAGGGCAGGCCAGAGTGAGTGCAGTAAGGCCAGGCAGCTCATCGGGTCAGAGGAAGCCTGATGTGCCTGTCCACACAGCTCCAGGATTGGGAGGACCAGGTCCGCTGCGACATCCGCCAGTTCCTGTCCCTGAGGCCAGAGGAGAAGTTCTCCAGCAGGGCTGTGGCCCGCATCTTCCACGGCATCGGTGAGGCCTGGGAGGCCCCACCCGCTGCAGGCGGGCTCACGGCTGTGTCTTGGCTCCACCGTAGGAAGCCCCTGCTACCCGGCCCAGGTGTACGGGCAGGACCGACGCTTCTGGAGAAAATACCTGCACCTGAGCTTCCATGCCCTGGTGGGCCTGGCCACGGAAGAGCTCCTGCAGGTGGCCCGCTGACTGCACTGCATTGGGGGATGTCGGGTAGAGCTGGGGTTGTCAGAGGCTAGGGCAGTGACTGAGGACCTGGGCAAAACCTGCCACAGGGTGTGGGAACGAGGAGGCTCCAAAATGCAGAATAAAAAATGCTCACTTTGTTTTTATGGGCCCTCTTGGCCAATGAGGCAACCCCCAC